AGTGGACGCTCACGGCAGGGGACAGAGTAACCAAAAAGAGTAGTTTCTGGGGGAGAGAGAGAAGGCTGGTGCAGAGGTAAAAAGGAAAGACGGTGGGCGGATGGAGAGATGAGGGCAAGAGAGTGACAGCAGGGAGCGGGCAGAGCTGGAGAAGGAGAGTGGGCGAGAGCCAGAAAAGAGGAGGCTTAGGAGTAAAAGGGTAGAGGGCCAAGGGTAACAGCCCAGGGTTGGATCCGGGACCAGGGAGGTTATGAAGTGAGGGCTGGGCATGGGACAGGGCCGCACAGGTCGGGTAGGAGGTCTGGCCAAAAAGGGGTTGGGCCAAGAAGGTGGTCCCGCCCGAGGATGGCTCAGGGAGCGGACGGAAAGGATCCAATTCCTAGCTTCATGGTGCCTTGGCACCACCCTCACTCGCCTGCAGGATCCGGGCTCGCACTGCCGCCGCCGCCAATAGCGCCGCCATGGCTCTCGGCCGCCCTAGCTCCGCACCCCGCGCCTCTACTGCCCAGAAGCACTACAGCTGCCAGGCCTCGCCCTCCATCCTGCCAGGCTTCCTCATTGGTGGGGAGGACTATTTTCTCCAGCCAATCACTGGTCCGAACACCTGATTCCTCTCCTCACACCCCCGTCCTGGGGATAAGTGATTGGTTAGGAGCGAAAATGCTCTCGCCCTCTGCCACCTCAGCCAATGACGTAGGCGGAGGTAGAGAAGACGCCCCTGACTTGGACACTCCCTACCGAGCACACGGGGAAGACGCCCCCCTAACCTGGAACTCCGATTGGCCAAGGGCGGAACCGAGGCCCCACCCCCCCACTGAAAAAAGTAAATAAGACCCTTCAAGAATTTTGCAGTCGCTCCACCTCAACATCCGCGTAAGGGGCGTGGCTATACTTAGGGGCGGGGCTAGGCAAAGATTGCCCTATGAGGCGAGGGAATGAGACTGGGCTGCGAGTTGGGGATAGGGTTTCTCTTTGGGGGCGTGGCTTATGGAACCTCGTTTTCCCGCCGACGGTTGGCCACGTCACGTGACATGGGTTGGAAGATGGCGTCTCCCACAGACGGTAAGAGCCGGCTTAGAGATCTTTGCCTGCAGTCTTCTTGGTTCATCTGGATGTTTTGTTCTAGGGACAGATCTGGAAGCATCTTTGCTAAGTTTTGAAAAACTTGACCGTGCCTCACCAGATCTTTGGCCAGAACAATGTAAGTTTTTGCCTTCTTTATATCAGAGTCAATTGAATAAATAAAGTTTTGTTTTTCTTTTTAGTACCAGGTGTTGCTGAATTTGCAGCTTCCTTCAAAAGTGTAAGTAATATCCCTTACCTACTGAGGTCAATTGTGTCTGAATGGATATATTATTTTTTGACAGCCTATTACTAGTTCTCCACCCAAATGGATGGCTGAGATAGAACGTGATGACATCGACATGTTGAAAGGTAAGTGATGCTAGTTACCACTTTTAACTGGAAAATGATGTTGAAATAAATGATTCTGTTTCAGAACTGGGGAGTCTCACCACGGCTAATTTGATGGAGAAGGTTCGAGGCCTACAGAACCTAGCCTATCAGCTGGGGCTGGATGAGTGTGAGTACCCCGATCGCATTTGTTCAGGGGTGTTTTTTTCTTTTCTTTTCTTTTTTTGAGACAGGGTCTCCCTCTGTCACCCAGGCTGGAGTGCAATGGTGTGATCTTGGCTCACTGCAACCCCTACCTCCCGGGCTCAAGCAAGTCCCCCACCTCAGCTTCCCAAGTAGCTGGGACTACAGGTGTGAGCCACAGCGCCCGGCCAGAAATGCTTTTTTAATATAACTGAGATTAGTGTGTGTGTGTGTGTGTGTGTGTGTGTGTGTGTGTGTAGTTTTAACTTGTGCTTTAAAAAATTTTATTCTATCTTAAGCATTTTCCTGTGTCATTAAAAGTTCTACCACTGAAGATTTTTGAATAGGAAAGATACACACCTTTAGGAGGCATTGGTGCACAGGATAGAGTAGGATGGTAGAGAGAGGAGGCAGGAAGTTACAGTGGGAATCCAGGGTGAAGGATTGAGAGCTTGAATGGATGATGGCAGTGAGAATGGGAAGAAGTGCACTGACAATAGATTTTTCAGATTTGGAATTTTTAGGAGTAGGTAAATGTCTGGATGGGGATGTTACGGGATAAGCTGAAATTAGAGCTTACCATGATGTTTTAGCCTAATTAATGACAGGGAAGTCAGAAGGAGGCTAGATGCCTGCTTAACAACAACAACAACAACAAAAATCACATAATTCTTTTACTTGCTCCTTTGTAGGCAGGCATCTTTATTTTCTTAGAAATAAGTAAATGTCATTTGTAGAGGCTAGAGGTTAGTGTTATTAATAAGATATCTAGTTCAGTCATATTACCTAGGCAACAGGTAATGTTTTAGATAGTGAATGGTGAGTTATTTGATCTCAAAGAAATCAATATGTGAAATAGGATGTACATAACTTCAGAAGTTGACTTGTGAAGTCCCTATTTTCTTTGGCTGGTCATTAGGCTGCTAAGTAGAATGACTGACTTTTGTATGGTTTTCTTCCACAATAGTGCTTTTTCTTTCGGTTCCCTACCTATGAACTTTTCCTGAACTTTCCTACAAGTTTAAAAAGTTGTTATGGCCTCTCTATACAGTAGACATCCAATTCTTTGTTAACTGGAAAAAAGTTTCAGAAGTTTAAATTTGAAGTAACAGGAATTGGTCCAAAATATTTGTTGTTGCTCATGTTTTAAATAAGCGACATTGGATTATATCAGCACTGGGATAATTCCCATTAGGTATTATGACTGCAATTTACATGCAATTGGAAATTAGTGATTGAGAGGGAAACAGATTGCCAAATTATCTTCCAAAAAGGTACTCCCCACTCCATATCCTTGCTAATAACAAGTATTATAATTATTTAAAGTCATTGCCAACTTGATAGGCAAAATATTGTCTTGTTCTAATGTTCATTTCTTCTATTGTGAAGGCGAACTTTTTTTTTCCATGTTTCTTGATCCTATCTGTTGATGAGGGCTGGAAGTTCAAGAAAGTATAAATTTAAATTATTTTAACCTGAAAAATAAAGCCAGAGAACTTGATTGAAAAGCACCCCAAAGACTGTGTTGAAATCTGCATTGCAAATACTGATGGAAACTTATCCTTGTTTTCTTTGTTTTATGCATTACTTTACCATCTTGCCATAGTCATTAGCTTTGCACCTATTTAGGTTACAGCATAAAATCTAGGAACTCCACTTTGAAGGGATCATGGTTATTCTTAATTAGAAATTGTCAATTTAGCCTTAAGTATTTTATTTTTTGAAATGTTTTATGATAATGTGAAGTAAACCATGCCATTATTTCTCATTTTTCCCTTGGTTAACAAATTAGGATATACAAATCTTCAAATTACCTTTAAGGCTTGTAAACATTCAAATCTTTTATCCGTTAGTCAAGTTATTTCATAAACCCAACATTGCCTCTGAAATGGCTTTACACACAAAGAGGATTTTACCATAAAATGCTTGTGGTGTTTCATTCTCTTCTGATTTTTTGTAGGGGAAGGGGGTTGGAGAGTAGGCAGAGTATAAATTAATTTGGATGGTGTTGGTTTCAAAGTAGCATTCCATGTAATTCTGCAGAAAGTGTGATAAATAAGAAAATGGGCCAGGCATGGTGGCTCATGCCATAATCCCAGCACTTTGGGAGGCCAAGGTGGGCAGATCACCTGAGATTGGGAGTTTGAGACCACCCTGGCCAACATGGTGAAACCCTGTCTCTACTAAAAATACAAAAATTAACCGGGTGTGGTGGCACATGCCTGTGGTCTCAGCTACTGGGGAGACTGAGGCATGAGAATCGCTTGAACACAGGAGGTGGAGGTTGTAGTGGGCCAAGATTAAGCCACTGCACTCCAGCCTGGGCAACAGAGTGAGACTCTGTCTCAAAAAATAAAAAATAAAAAAAATACATAATAAAACAAAGTTCAACATTTGGGAAATACCAGGTGAATTATAGTGTTACCCATACAGTAGAATACAATGTGGTCATTAAAAAACATTAAAGGGGCTGGCCACTGTGGCTTACGCCTGTAATCCCAGCACTTTGAGAGGCTGAGGTAGGCGGATCATTTGAGATCAGGAGTTCGAGACCAGCCTGGCCAAGCTGGTGAAACCCCGTCTCTACTAAAAATACAAAAATTAGTCACTCGTAGTGGTGGACACCTGTAATCCCAGCTACTCTGGAGGCTGAAGCAGGAGAATCACTTGAACCTGGGAGGTGGAGCTTGCAGTGAGCTGCCAAGATTGTGCCACTGCACTCCAGCCTGGGTGACAGAGTAAGACTATGTCTCTAAAAAAAAAAAAAAGAAAAGAAAAAAAGCACTAAAGGGCATTTCATGACAGAAAGGTATTCATTATATATAAGGATAATAGCAAGTGACAAAATGCAGAACATACAATTTTACAGCAGGTGTTTTTTTTTTTTTTTCTTTTGAGAGCATGGACATAGACAAATGGCTGGAAGGAAATACACCAGTATGTTTTAATGACTATCTTGAGTGGTTTTTAAAATTTTCTGAATTTTCCAAATTAACAAAAACACATTCTAGTCTGTTGAATAGGAAAAAAATACTACTTAAAAAAATAAGGAAAAGTTGTATGCCATTTTAGAAACAAAATTGTACTTAAATCTCTGAATTTTCTAGGCAGTTAAATTTTTGAGCTCTTCTGTGGACTGTTTCTAAATAAAAATGAGTAGATCCATTAACAATTGATCAGTTTATACAAGTGATAAATAGCAAGGTGAATGTTTCCCATACATATCTCATTTCCCATACTCAGGATGTGCTTGCATAAGTAGGAATTGAGAGCAAAAGAAATGGTAGGCTGTTGGGTCATGGGCAAGAGACGATTTAGTTGGCCAAAGAAGCATATTTTCTTAAGCAAATGTTGGCCAAGATGTTACTTTATGTTTTCGGGCTGTCTTCACTGTAGTTGGAGAACTGTGAACTCTTGGTATTAAGTACTCAGTAGGAGCAAAGAACCATTTGGAATGTCTGTCAATCTTAAATAGAACTGCAGCTGTTTGGCTGAGAGGTGAAATGGACCTGGATTTCTTTTTTTTGGCGGGGGGGCTTTGAAAGTAGTTTTTGTATAACAAAGAGGTGATGAGAACTAAAGTGATTACAAAAGTGTTCATAGGAGTTCAGTTTCTTTCCAGGCTTTGGGTTTAAGAATGACTGTTTCTGCCCATGGGGAAATAAATTGGCATTTTTCTGCTTTCGTTTGTTTTTTAGTTATTGATGTTCTAGAAATTTCAACAAAATAAGGAGTGTTTTTGTATTTCAAATGTAGTGCCCGTTTCTTTATTTCTTTCTGGTACTTTCCACTGGTTTGTGTTGATAATATGATCTGGAAGGTAGCGATAATGCATGGGAATTTATAAATGATCACAAAATACTTTGTCACAGGAAATCTGGAGAAATAATGACTTTGGCATATGTATAAGAGAAGTATCTCTAACTGTTAAGTCTAAACTAAAAGCTTGTTACTTTTCGGTTTGGTATAACCAAAAAAAATTTGAAAAATAAAATAGAAGTAATGATTTGTTTTCTCAGGTGTAGTTGTATTTGACTGACTCTATTGTAGGAGGACACGTTTAAGACTGAATGGTTGGATAACGGTAAAGACGTCCTTTCAATGGAGAGTTGAATCTGATAGGTTGAAGTTTTGGATATTGAATGAAAAGAGAAAAGAGAGCCGGACAAGCTGAAAATTCCTGTAGTTCCAACTACTGGGGAGGCTGAGGTGGGAGGATCACCTGAGCCCAGGAGTTTGAGACTGCAGTGAGCTATGATCATGCCACTGCGTTCCAGTCTGGATGACAGAGTGAGACCCTGTGTCAAAAAATAAGTAAATAAAAAGAGGAAAGAGCTAAAATGAGAATTCAATCTGATTCAGAATATAAAAAT